AGGTTCACGAGATTCTCCTGCCTTAGCCTCCTAAGTAGCTGAGACTACAGGCACCTGCCACCTGGCCCAGCTAATTTTTTGTATTTTTAGTAGAGACGGGGTTTCACCGTGTTAGCCAGGATGGTCTTGAACTCCTGATCTCATGCTCTGCCCGCCTCAGCCTCCCAAAGTGCTGGGATTATAGGCATGAGCCACCGCGCCCGGCCACGTTATTTATTATATTTTACTAAATCCTGTCTTTATCTGAATGCAAGGGATACTTGGCCTGTTTTATTCACCATCACTGTAGGTTGCTGAGTAAATGTTGAATTAACGAATGCATCACTGAATAAGTTACTGATAGCCTGCACACAGGAAGTGTTGGGCTGGGGTTCTCCGTGAACCTGGGGAAGTGAGGAGGTTTGCAAAGACAGGAAGAGTCTGGGGTGGGGAGATACCCAGGCTAGGCTGGGGAGATACCCAGGCTAGGCTGGTGGCGCTCAGGGGAGAGGACAGAGGTGAGGGGACTTAATAAGCACCTAGAGAGATGCCTAAGACTCTCAGTTAACCGTCTAAAGTAGGGACACTTTATTGCCATTGCACAGGTAGGGAAACTGAGGCCCAAGGGAATTAACCCTGACCTGGCCAGGAGCCAATGGAGGAAACCCTGTACAGTTTGATGCACAAATATTTATAGAGTTCCCACTAGGCTCCCAGACCATCCCTAGGAGCCGAGCTGCCCCTTGACCCCATCCAGGCCTCAGTTTCCCCGCTCACACTTCGCCCCCGCCTCGTGGGATTCTAAACTGTTGCTCCAAGGTGGGAGTTGAACGGAAACTACAACTCCCGAGAGGCTGTGCGGCCAAAGACACACGAGAACTACGGAGGCGAGAGACTCGCTCAGCCAACTGCCGCTCTCGTAAGGCTCGGGCTGCCCTTGGCGCTGCCGATCCGAGACGTTGCTGCATTCAGGCATTCGCCGACGACAGACCAGCGCGGGGCGGGGTTAGGCGGAGGGGGCCTGATTCGGATTCGGCGCAGGCGCAGTCCGCGCGGGTTCTCGCGCGGAGAAGGGGTGCGAGCGGCGGCGGCGGCGGAGGCTGCCATGGACGACGAGGAGGAGACGTACCGGCTCTGGAAAATCCGCAAGACCATCATGCAGGTGAGCCGCGCCTGGTGTTGGGGGCGGGGGCGCCCTGGGGTCAGCTGGTTCTTTCTCTCTGCAGCTGTGCCACGACCGTGGCTATCTGGTGACCCAGGACGAGCTTGACCAGACCCTGGAGGAGTTCAAAGCCCAATCTGGGGACAAGCCGAGTGAGGGGCGGCCGCGGCGCACGGACCTCACCGTGCTGGTGGCCCACAACGATGACCCCACCGACCAGATGTTTGTGTTCTTTCCAGGTGAGCAGCGGGTCCCGGGGGAGTTCCGGTGACTCGTGCAGGCCAGCACACTCTCTGTCTGCAGAGGAGCCCAAGGTGGGCATCAAGACCATCAAGGTGTACTGCCAGCGCATGCAGGAGGAGAACATCACACGGGCTCTCATCGTGGTGCAGCAGGGCATGACACCCTCCGCCAAGCAGGTGGGCACCCCTGCCCCACCCCGCCAGCCTCTCCGGGCCGTGCCTTAGAGCCGCTCTCTTCCAGTCCCTGGTCGACATGGCCCCCAAGTACATCCTGGAGCAGTTTCTGCAGCAGGAGCTGCTCATCAACATCACGGAGCACGAGGTGGGCGCGCGCCGCGGAATCCCGCCTGCGTGTGGTGATGCCTGGTGGCTTCCTCTCTCGGCAGCTAGTCCCTGAGCACGTCGTCATGACCAAGGAGGAGGTGACAGAGCTGCTGGCCCGATAGTATCCTTTCCAGCCCCACCGGCCCCGCCCCTGCCCTGTCTGGCATTTTCCTGACGGTGCTTCGCAGTAAGCTCCGAGAGAACCAGCTGCCCAGGATCCAGGCGGGGGACCCTGTGGCGCGCTACTTTGGGATAAAGCGTGGGCAGGTGAGCCCTGTGGGGAGAAGGGGCCCTGGGGCGCATTCGCAGCCCCTGCTCTCTGTCTCTGCAGGTGGTGAAGATCATCCGGCCCAGTGAGACGGCTGGCAGGTACATCACCTACCGGCTGGTGCAGTAGCTACCGCCTGACAGGTGAGACGGCCGAGGGACAGGCACTGAGGTGGCCTGTCGTGTGACCACTCTCCCCCTTTCCTAGCCCCTAGAGGCGGACACACAGCGACCCCCATCCCTGCAGGACAAACGCCCCTGCCCTGCCAGAATCCGGCCCCCACAGCTCTCACGGCTGCTGCTCCTCTGGACTCCCCAAGGCAGGTGGCCTCCACCCACGTTCTCCCGTCCTGGGGTGAGGCTTCCTGTGGCCCAGCCCGCCCCATTCACCTGTGGATTTGTGCGAGATGCAGCCTCAGAAGGAACAAGGCCCCCAGAGGGAGGTCACCTGGGGGCAGCTGGTGCCGGGTCTTCACCCAGACCACGCTGGGTCCCCTCTGTTGGGGGTTTGGGGTCCGGGTCTCCCACCAGCCACTGCTTCCTCCTGGGCCCTCGGCCTTCCACCCCTCGTCTTCCCTCCCTCGGGGGCCCTGATGCGTGGCGGCCCCCGCCCGGCCTCGGCTCTTTACTCCATTCACAGCCATGCACGCGCTCAAGCCACCAGGGTGCGAGATGCCAGCTCTGGAGTTCTCGGTTGTTGTAGGAGGTTGGGTGTTTTCAAATGGTAAAGATGTTTTGAGCAAATAAATTTGCTTGATACAGAAACCAGGCCGACTAACAAGGTTTCCAGCAGGTGGCCTTGCCTCACCCCAAGCACACGAGGTCAGCCTGGCAGGTGTGCCCTCCTCGCGCTGGCTTCAGGGGTCAGTGTCTCCCCAGGCCCTCGCCCTGCCCTCCCACTTCGTGCTCCTGGGTAAGGCGTGAGCGTGTCTGTCTCTTCCCTTCCCGTGAGGGTGTGGAGTTGTTCTCTGGCTTGTGCAGCTGTGGTTTGCGGCCAGTTCCTCTTACAGACGTTTGGGATCTGGCTCTACTTCCCCGTTTGCTTACTGTCTGATTTCAGAAGGCCTCGCCTGCCCAAGTTTAACCTAGCCACGTGGTTCTCTCACAGTAGCTTTATTAAGATGTAATTCACCCTCGGGCGGTCGGTGGTCTGTAACGCGCCCACTGTTCTGTGCAGCAGGGTCCCCAGATCCCCAGGCCGCGGACTGTGTGTGTGATGGGGACAGTGCTTCCCCTTCTCTCCAAATGTACTTTTTTCAAAATTGTCTTGGCCAAAGCAAGCCAGACCCAAAGGGACAAACACTGATGTCACTCCTAGGAGGTCACTAGAGTCGTCAGAGACTGGAAGTAGGATGGGGGTTCCCGGGACTGGGGAGTTGGGTGGGGATGGGGGTTCCCAGGGCTGGGGAGGAGGGAGGGGACAGAGTGTGTCATGTGCACAGTTTTAGTTTGGGAAGATGAGAAAATTCTGGAGGTGGCCGGGCGCGGTGGCTCACGCCTGTAATCCCAGCACTTTGGGAGGCCGAGGTGGGCGGATCACCTGAGGTCGGGAGTTCGAGACCAGCCTGACCAACATGGCAAAATCCCATCACTGCAAAAAATACAAAAATTACCTGGGCGTGGTGGTGCATGCCTGTAATCCCAGCTACTTGGGAGCTAAGGCAGGAGAATCACTTGAACCCAGGAAGTGGAGGATCGCTTGAGCTCAGGAGTTAAAAGACCAGCCCGGGCAACACAGAGAAACCCCCCACCTCTACAAAAAACTTTAAGATTACCTGGGCACAGTGGCTCACACCTGTAATCCCAACACTTTGGGAGGCTGAGGCGGGAGGATCATTTGAGCCCAGGAGGCCGAGGCTGCAGTGAGCTACGATTGTGCTCCTGTACTCCAGCCTGGGCCACAGGGTCACACCCTGTCTCAAAAAAAAAAAAAAATGCAGTTCCACAGGCGCATGGGCCACGTTTCCAGTGCTTGGTGGCCATGTGGGGCTGACGTGCGAAACCTTAGAGCCGGGGGATACGTCCGTCATCGAGAACGTTTTCCTGGACTGCCCTGGGCTGCAGGTGGACGTGACGAGGTCATTCGATGCCTGACCGTCTGCACAGCCTGTGGTGAAGACCACCCGGGCTCCCACCTCGCGGGGCCCCGTGGCGGGGGGTTCCCTTCCTCACACATCCCTCCCCTAGGGGGAGGCCCAGGGCCACGCCACGGGGCTCTCTCTGTCCCCTCCCTGGCCCCTTCTTCTAAGCTTGCAGCTGCCACAGAAAATCTTCTAAGCTTGCAGCTGCCACAGAAAACACCCGATTAAAAACTTTTTATTTCAGCAAAATAAACGTGCCTGTGAAAGAACCACACGGTGGCTTCCGAGAGACCCCACTGTGTACCT